CCAGGCTCACACAGGCGCACCCCACACTCTCCCCATCTCTAGAGCCTTCACGTGGTCACGTGGATGGGAGGAGCCATCCAAAAGCTTGGGAGTGAGGATGTGGGTGTATCAGGGGCCATCAGCCAGCCTGTCACACCTCTTAAGAAGATCGATCCCCAGACGTGTTTCTTGGCCAACTTTTACATTTATTTATTTATTTTTTAATGATGATTTTTAATAATTTTTAATTATTAAAAAATTATAAAATAATTTTAATTATTTTATTTTTTAAATTCATTTTTTAATGATTTTAAATAGTTAAATGCCCAGTCCTAATATTTAAATTATTAATACAGTACTACTTAGATATTGAGTAATGTAATTTATATTCATTTTTTACTCTTTTCCATCAAAACATAATTTTACTAAGTACGCATGTTCTGTGTCCGTGTTTTGTCATCACTGAAGCCACTTTTGGAGTCACCTAGTAATAGCCTTTCCACTCTATCTAGTTCTGTAGCTTTTATGTGTGTAAATTACTTCAAATCTGTTTATGATCCTATTGCTGGAAACTTTATCCCAAGACACAAAAATCTTTTCTATTAGAAGTTATTAACTTTAAAACAATTATTTATTTTATTTTATTTTATTTTTTGAGACAGAGTCTCGCTTTGTCACCCAGGCTGGAGTGCAGTGGCACGATCTCGGCTCACTGCAAGCTCCACCTCCCGAGTTCATGCCATTCTCCTGCCTCAGCCTCCCGAGTAGCTGGGACTACGGGCGTCCGCCACCATGCCCAGCTAATTTTTTTTGTATTTTTGGTAGAGACAAGGTTTCACCGTGTTAGCCAGGATGGTCTTGATCTCCTGACCTCGTGGTCCACCTGCCTCGGCCTCCCAAAGCGCTGGGATTATAGGCGTGAGCCACCGCACCTGGCCTAAAACAATTATTTCTTTAAAAAAACATACCCTCTATTCTATTTTGTGTCTTCACAACACAATCACTTACTGTATTGCTTTTTAAAGTGATCTTTAAAGAGTCTTGCAGAAGAGACTACACAGCAGGCCCGAGACCATCCTGAGAGGCCTGTGTGCAAGGCTGGCCCCCCGCTGGTGTCAGGACGGTGCCCACCACCCTCAATGAAGAGGGGCTCCCTGTGCTTAGCTGCTTGTGTGGGGAACAAGGTTTGTGCTGAGAACCTTCCTTTCTTCTGGGATTAATAATGAGCTGTTCGTTTTTCTTTCTTAGGGCACTGTTTGAAGAAGCAAACATGGTAGCATCAAGCATTCCTTGAAATATGGCTCCAAGGGAACAATGAGACGTGCTCTTGGTCTTGGAAGCTCATCAGAATGTTTAGAGCTGGGGAGGCCTCCAAACGCCCATTGCCTGGGCCGTCGCCCCCAAGGGTGCGGAGTGTGGAGGTTGCCCGGGGGAGGGCCGGCTACGGATTCACGCTTTCGGGACAGGCACCCTGTGTGCTCAGCTGCGTCATGAGAGGGAGCCCTGCGGATTTCGTGGGCCTCCGAGCTGGAGACCAGATACTTGCTGTCAATGAAATCAACGTGAAAAAAGCATCTCATGAAGATGTAGTGAAATTAATTGGGAAGTGCTCTGGTGTCCTTCACATGGTGATTGCTGAAGGCGTCGGCCGCTTCGAATCCTGTTCCAGTGATGAAGAAGGGGGACTCTATGAAGGAAAAGGCTGGCTGAAGCCCAAGCTGGATTCTAAAGCACTAGGTATAAACAGAGCAGAGCGAGTCGTGGAGGAAATGCAGTCTGGTGGAATTTTCAATATGATTTTTGAAAACCCGAGCCTTTGTGCGAGCAATTCAGAGCCCTTGAAATTGAAACAAAGATCCCTTTCAGAGTCGGCCGCAACTCGATTTGATGTTGGACATGAAAGTATAAATAATCCAAATCCCAACATGCTTTCTAAGGAGGAAATATCAAAAGTTATTCATGATGATTCGGTTTTCAGCATTGGACTAGAAAGTCATGACGATTTTGCATTGGATGCAAGTATTTTAAACGTGGCGATGATCGTGGGCTACTTAGGCTCCATTGAGCTTCCTTCCACGAGCTCCAACCTGGAGTCCGACAGCTTGCAAGCCATCCGCGGCTGCATGCGGCGCCTGCGGGCAGAGCAGAAAATCCACTCGCTGGTGACCATGAAGATCATGCACGACTGTGTGCAGCTGAGCACTGACAAGGCTGGAGTCGTGGCCGAGTACCCGGCCGAGAAGCTGGCCTTCAGCGCCGTGTGCCCGGACGACCGGCGATTTTTCGGGTTGGTTACCATGCAGACGAATGACGACGGGAGCCTGGCCCAGGAGGAGGAGGGCGCCCTGCGGACTTCCTGCCACGTGTTCATGGTGGACCCAGACTTGTTTAATCACAAGATCCACCAAGGCATTGCTCGGCGGTTTGGGTTTGAGTGCACGGCCGACCCAGACACCAATGGCTGTCTGGAATTCCCGGCGTCCTCCCTCCCCGTCCTGCAGTTCATCTCTGTCCTGTACCGAGACATGGGTGAGCTGATTGAGGGCATGCGGGCCCGCGCCTTTCTGGACGGGGACGCCGATGCCCACCAGAACAACAGCACCAGCAGCAACAGTGACAGCGGCATTGGGAACTTCCACCAGGAGGAGAAGAGCAACCGGGTCCTTGTGGTGGACCTGGGTGGGAGCTCGAGCAGACACGGCCCCGGAGGCAGCGCGTGGGACGGTGTGGGTGGGAGGGGTGCCCAGCCCTGGGGTGCTCCCTGGACTGGGCCCTTCTGTCCGGACCCCGAAGGGAGCCCCCCATTTGAGGCCGCTCATCAGACTGACAGGTTCTGGGACCTAAACAAGCACCTAGGGCCAGCCTCTCCTGTGGAGGTGCCCCCAGCTTCCTTGAGGAGCTCAGTCCCCCCTTCCAAGAGGGGCACCGTGGGTGCTGGCTGTGGTTTCAACCAGCGCTGGCTCCCGGTCCACGTGCTCCGGGAGTGGCAGTGCGGACACACCAGCGACCAGGACTCTTACACAGATTCCACCGATGGCTGGTCCAGCATCAACTGCGGCACACTGCCCCCTCCTATGAGCAAGATCCCCGCAGACCGCTACAGGGTGGAGGGCAGCTTCGCGCAGCCCCCGCTGAATGCCCCGAAGAGGGAGTGGTCCAGGAAGGCCTTTGGAATGCAAAGCATTTTTGGTCCCCATCGAAATGTTCGAAAGACTAAGGAAGATAAAAAGGTAAGCCTGCCAGGAGCCACTCAGCGCGGAGGAATAACCTGATGCCTTTTTTCTTCGTGTTTAGGGCTCAAAATTTGGGCGGGGAACTGGACTCACTCAGCCTTCTCAACGCACGTCTGCTCGGAGATCATTTGGGAGATCCAAGAGATTCAGTATCACTCGCTCCCTTGATGATCTTGAGGTAATTTAATTTTCATTTTTCTTCTTTTCTCCACTCCAGCCTCATCTCCAGCCCTCATCTCCAGCCCTCATCTCCAGCCTCATCTCCAGCCCTCATCTCCAGCCCTCATCTCCAGCCCTCATCTCCAGCCTCATCTCCAGCCCTCATCTCCAGCCTCATCTCCAGCCCTCATCTTCAGCCCTCATCTCCAGCCTCATCTCCAGCCTCATCTCCAGCCTCATCTCCAGCCCTCATCTCCAGCCTCATCTCCAGCCTCATCTCCATCCCTCATCTCCAGCCCTCATCTCCAGCCTCATCTCCAGCCCTCATCTCCAGCCTCATCTCCAGCCCTCATCTCCAGCCCTCATCTCCAGCCTCATCTCCAGCCCTCATCTCCAGCCTCATCTCCAGCCCTCATCTCCAGCCTCATCTCCAGCCCTCATCTCCAGCCTCATCTCCAGCCCTCATCTCCAGCCCTCATCTCCAGCCCTCATCTCCAGCCCTCATCTCCAGCCTCATCTCCAGCCCTCATCTCCAGCCTCATCTCCAGCCCTCATCTCCAGCCCTCATCTCCAGCCTCATCTCCAGCCTCATCTCCAGCACGGGATGAGCTCCTGGTGGCCAGCTGTGTTACGCCAGTCCCTGTCCAGAACCTCTCAGCACAGCTGACTTTTACACTCATCTTTCCTTGCGGGGGGTTGGCACTGACACATTGGAAACCTGAGTCACGAATGTCGGCCTGGATGCCTGGCAGCCTGCCACCTGTCTGCGTGCTGGAGGGCCCTTGGCTTCTGAGACTGGGCGAGCTGAGGAGGGCAAAGGCCTGTGTGGTGTTTGTCCCAACAGAGGGTTATGGTGTGACAAGGAGGAGCATCCCAAAGTCAGATGGCCCCTACTGCTGTCCCAGGAGGACACTACTTTGGGCTCAAAAGTTGTCAGAATATATTATCTTAGGCTCCGCCAAGGATATGAAATGAATATTAGCTGCTGCTGCTTTGAAAGGCTGTCATTTTGGTTTTTGCCCTGGTTCAGTTCCTTCTGATTTTATTCAAGGTTGAAAAGCTCCTTGGAACACACACACACACACACACACACACACACACACACACACACACACTTTAAAGGGAGAAGCGCAGGTCTGTGTCTCAGCCCCAGGTGTGCTGCCCTCCCCGCAGACCGTGGTGGCTGCTCTGCCAGGCGAGGTTGCACGTGGGAGCTGGGCTGCAGTGAGGAGGGCACCATGCTGAGGAGTGGAGAGGGAGATGGAACAGGAGGGGACTGGGTCCCTCTGTGCAGGGGCCATCGAAGTCCTTGCGCTGCCACCCTGGGGGGAGACACGTGCCCTCCAAGACCCTGCTCACAGGCATGCACATGCACTGTGTCCACACACAGACTTGCAGCTCAGAAGTGGGGTTCACAGACAGCACGGGCCTGGAGACATGCTGCATGCTTCCCTTCCGTGTTGTTCTGTTTCATCCCATTTCATTTTTCAAAAAATGCTGCTCACAGACTGTGAATTGATTTGCCGGTCCCTTGGAGGGTCATGGCTGGGTCTGAAGACCCCTGTGCTAGTGGAGCAGAGAGCACCCCAGCATGTGGGAGTGCAGTGAGCCACTAAGCCAGGGCATCTTCTCCTGAACACTCACTCTGTGCTGCACTCAGCCTTGCCCGCCTCAGAGACCCTCCCAGATGCACCTTTCCGAGGCCTCAGTCTCAGCCTCTGGCGTGGATGCTGTGCTCTTCTGCATTTAGTCCAGCAAGAGATTGCCTTGAAATATGAATGATGAAATTTTAAAAGGTAAAGCATATATTAGGTGCAAATTGGATTGTTAAATTCTTTTTTTTTTTTTTTTGAGACAGGGTCTCACTCTGCCACCCAGGCTGGAGTGCAGTGGTGTGATCACGGCTCACTGCAGCCTTGATTTTCTTCCAGCAGGAAGGGACTGGGTCCCTCTGTGCAGGAGCCATCAGAGTCCCAGCTACTTAGGGGGCTCAAGCGATCCTCCTGCCTCAGCCCCCCAAGTAGCTGGAGCTATAGGCACACACCACCACACCCAGCTAATTTTTGTATTTTTTGTAGTGGCAGTGTCTTGCCATGTTGCCCAGGCTGGTCTCGAACTCCTGAGCTCAAGTGATCCTCCTTTCTAGGCCTCCTAAATTCTGGGATTACAGGCATGAGTCACGATGCCCAGCTGATTATTAAATTCTTAATTCATTTATTTATATTTCTTCTCTTTGTATTGAAAACATTTAGTGCATTTGAGCACCTTGCAGGCCTTTGGTCCGTTTTTTTAGGAACATCAAGTGGTGATTGAATAGTTTTTATGTTCAAGGTAGAAAATTTTGTCAGTGGCTGAAAATGAAAAATGTATATTACAGTATATTACTGTAAACCAATAGAATTTGGAAATTATGTGTTTTAATAATTCCTTTTGTCTAGTGTTACTAACAATAAACCTTAATAAAGGTTAGATTCCTCATGTGACACTACTCATATAAATAATTTAAAACTTTCAAAACATTCATTTCAAAATATCCGTGAATGTGGGTGGCCCAGACAGACTGCCTGCAGAGGAGCAGTTGAGTCCTTGTCAGCTGAGCTGCCGCGTTCAAGAGACCCACCGAGGAGCAGAGGTTGTGTGGACTTAAGTTACATTTTAAAATACTTCGTCAGTTTCTTTAAAACAGAAATGTGTTTACTTGAGTGTAAATTCCAATTCTGGAGGCATGTTATAGAAATTTTTAGAGCTGTTTAATTACGGTATATGTTTAAATTGTAAGCACCGAAAAGTGCTGACTTACTGGGGTCTTTTTCCATGGGTGGCTTTGTTTTTGTGGCTGTACTTTTTTTGTAAGTATAATGTGTATATATGGAAATTTGGGAAGAATCCAAGAAGTATAGGCCAATGAAAACAAGTTATTAATACAAATAGTACTGTATATGAGAGTACACATTAGGAATGCTGTGCTTTAATGCATAAACATGTTTACAGTGGTCCACATGTGCCAGGAGATGTGGGAATGGCTACCCCTGAAGTCATATGGAGAAATGGGGTCCTCATCGCACACCATACACAAACATCATCTCACAAATGGATTAAAGACACTTAAGACCTGAAACCAAAAAAACTCCTAGGAGAAAACACAGGGGAAAGCTCCATGACATCAGTTTCGGCGATGATTTTTTTTTGGACATGACACTAAAAGAACAAGCAACAAAACTAAAAGTAAACAGGTGGGATTACATTGAAGTAAAAAGTTTCTGCACAACAAAGGAAACAACCAACAAAATGAAAAACGAACCTGTGAATGGGAGAAAATACTTGCAAACTGTATATCCAGTAAGGGGTTAATATCCAAATACATAAGGAACTCATACAACTCAGTGGCAAAAACCAAATAACCCAATTGAAAAATGGCAAAGAGCCATAGTAGACATTTTTCCAGAGAAGCTCTACAGATGGCCAACAGGTATATGCAGAGGTCTCAGCATCACCCATCACCAGAGAAATGCAGTCACAACAGTGAGCTGTCACTGCATGTCTGTAGAATGGTTGTTATCAGAAAGGCAAAAGATAACAAGTGTGGGTGAGGATAGGAGAAGAGGGAACCCTTGCACTGTTGGTGGGAATGTAAATTGTACAGCCATTGTGGAAAACAGCATGGAGGTTCCTTGAAAAATTAAATATGGAACTACCATATGATCCACTACTGGGTATATCTCCAGAGGAAATAAAATCAGTCTCTCATAGTTGTGCTCCCATGTTCATGGAAGTGTTAATCACAATAGCTAAGATATGAAAACCTAAGGGATAAAGGAAATGTGCGATGTGTGTGTGTGTGTGTGTGTGTGTGTGTGTGTGTGTGTGTTTAGAGAGAGAATGAGAATAGCATATTCTGCCTTAAAGGAACTCCTGCCATTTGCAACAACATGGATGAAGCCAAACATGTGTGGCTTCACTTACATGTGGACTCTAAAAACATTGAATTCATGGACGCAGAGAGTAGATTGGTGCTTACCAGTGCCTGGCGGTAGTGGTGGAGAGATGTTGGACACAGGATACAGACTTCCAATTATAAGATGAATAAGTTCTAGAGACCTGATGTACAGCTTGGTGGTTGTAGTTAATAATGCTGCATTTATTGTATGCTTGAAATTTGCTAAGAGAGTAAATCTTAATTTGCTAAGAGAATAGATTCTCACCACACACAAAAAAGGCAACTAAGTGAGGTGGTGGAGGTACATGTTAATTCACTTGATTGTGATAATCATATTACAGTGTATACATATATTAAAATATCATATCACATACATTAAATAAAAATTTAATATTACCTGTTGTATTAGTCTGTTCTCGTGCTGCTAT